CTGTCAGAAAAAGAAGCCAAAAGGCCTGTCTAGGTATTTAAAATATGGCCCCATCTGTGCTAAATCTCACAGATATAATATTTATATTTATTCAGAATAAACAAAAATAAACAAACTCTAGGAGTATAAATTAAGAGTGTAGACAAATCCCGAAAACTGCCTAAGGCACTTAAGAATTCAGGAAAACCACTTTTTCAGAGAAGGCAAGCCTGTAGTTTTCTGGCTTTCACAGCAACTGCCTCTATCCCAATGTCTTAAAAGGAAAGTACTTTGTGAAAATTGCAAATCCTTGCAATTGTTCTGGCTATTAACTTTAAAAAAGTTGATTGGTAGGGAGATGGTTGTGTTTGCCTTTTTGAAATATGAAGAAACTGAGGCACTTCTTTCTCTTAGGACAACGCAGTAAATTAGTTTTGGAGCTCTGTTGCCTGGAGGCAATGTAAAGGGCTTAAGATTTCTGGTTTCTAGGCTACTGTGTTTTAAAGGAGACAATTATGTATCCTAATTTCCAAATACCTGAGCCCGCGCTGTGCAGAAAATGTAGCCAGTTTTAAGAAACAGCTTGTTTTCTCCCTCTAAGCCCATGAAGAAGAATACATTTATCCCTGACAAAATAGCATTGTCCCCATTTGGTGGTAAATCGTCAAGTCTGTTTAGAATCAGGGTCAGCTTCTCAAATGAGCCTTTCCCCCATGTAGCCTTCCTGAATCTGATTAACACTGTGTCAAGGGAGTTGTCTGATGTCTGACCTTGAGCAGCATGCTTCCCTCTCCCCACCTCCTTTTTTTGGGAATCATTCATTTTGTACAGCCTCGGGCCCTGAGATTCCTCCCCAGCAGGCTGGAGTGCACTCGCAGGTTCCCTTTATTGGTATCGGAAGGGTTTCAGACCCAGTGACCTGTCATCTGTCTTCTCACCTGCTTACATGCTGATTCACTGATGAGCTGGCATCGCAGGCCCCGCCTCCCTCTGAATGGTCTGTGAGGTTGCAACTGCTTCTGGAGAGGGGATGCCGAGCCGAACCAGAGCTGGGTTACTACAAGTGTGAACCGGCAGCCTGTCTGTTGCCACAGAAGAACTTGGTCACCACACTGAGAAGCCGTGTTTTCTCACCTCCCTGTTACTGTTGTAGCTGTATCTGGCTTCTCTAGCATTTTAAAGGAATTTCTGATTGAGGCGCTAACAGCTAATTCCACAGGAGTTGTAAGGCAGCCTGTGCATAAACTGAGACAGAAGTTTCTCCTCAGAGACTCTCTTTTTATTATTATTATTATTATTATTGGCAAAGACTTCTGGCTCTCCTCAGAGGAATACCTTGTTGCTTAAGATGAGTGGCTGTAGAAAGCGGTGTAAACGTGAAATACTGAAATTTGCCCAGTACCTTCTCAGACTATTAACAGGTTCTCTTCATACAGGTAATGACTTTTTTTTTTTTTTTTTTTTTTTTATATAATTTTATTTTTGGCAGCTGCTTCTCATTTGATACCACAATGGGCCATTTATACAAACATAGAATTTTATTTTTGGCAGCTGCTTCTCATTTGATACCACAATGGGCCATTTATACAAACATAGAATATTGGAAGTGAGCAATTTCCTTTTGTGAGAGCTTTTCATGTAAGTTGTGGCAGTGTCTAGGATTGCTTACAAATTAAAAATCTTTTGTGAGAGCTTTTCATGTAAGTTGTGGCAGTGTCTAGGATTGCTTACAAATTAAAAATTTAATTTGATTTCTAAATAATTGTTCAGTAACAAGTGTTTTTATTGTAATAATTTTCCTAATTTCAGCTAAGGTCTGTTGTGTCTTTAATATGTGTGGCACATTCAGA